AACTTCAGGCCTCTGCCCACTCCCACCTGCTATCCCCTAAGGCTGGGGCTGCCTCTGCCTTCTTTCTTGCTCTCCTTCCTCCCCAGTCCCAGGAACTCCCAACTGAGCTCCACCCATCCTCCCATCCTGCATTCTCTGCTGGCAGATTCCTTCAGCGGGACCCCCTCTCTGAGCCTGCAACCCTCCAGCCTCTTCTCTGCCTCCAACTCCCCGCAGGGACGCCTCCCCCTTTTCTTCTTTGTGCCCTCTTCAGCATGCCCCACCTGTATGGCTCCAGCTACCTCTCCCTCTGGGACAAGCCCAGCTGCATCAGCTTCTCCTCGGCTGGAGGACTCCTGTCTCTTTCAGCCTCGGTCCCTGCCCATCACCTTCCCAGGATTCTGTAGGCAGAGGTCTCTGCCCCTCCTAGCCCTGGTCCCCCACCCCACGATCCTCTCTCCCGGGCACCTCTCCCCTTCTCAGCCCTGGACAACCTGCTCCTGCCCCCAACCCCAGGACAGCAGCAGCCCCTTTGCCTTGGGACCCCTGCCCCTGCCTCCTCCCTAGGATACCCGAAAAGCCCCTCACCCTGGCACTCGGGTTTCTCTCCCAGGAATCCTCCCACCCCTAGCCAGGACGTCCCCAGAGCCCCTTACCCGCATGAGCCCTGAATACAGCGCCCCGGGCCGTAGCTGCAGGAGGTTTCCCAGCAGTGGTAGCGGCGTGGGCCCGGGGGGCAGGTGGCCTCGGGCCCTGGTCCCGGACAGCGCCAGCGTCAGCAGCAGGAGCAGCGCCAGCGCCAGCAGCAGCGCCCAGGTGCCGGTCGCCTCCATCTCGGCAGGTCGGCTCCTTCTCCTCTCCCAGGCGCTCCGCGCGGCTGGGCTAGTTAGGGGCGGGAGCCGGGCGTCTCCCTCCCCAACGAAGTCAGGCGCGGGGCGGGGCAGCTAGCCCAGCCCCCTGCCTCCTGGGCAGGCTTATCTCCCCGCCGCCGGGTTTCTCCCGGACCACCGCCGCCGCCTGATGTCGGGAACTCATGCTCCAACGGATGTCTCCGAGGTCACCCAGGTTTACGCGGGGCTTGGGCGGCGGAGACAGCGCCTTGGGCCCCCGGATAGGGAGTAAGCAAACAGAAGAACCTGGAAGTCAGAGAGCCTGTGTGCCCGTGCCTCACACTGCCATGAGATGAGGAAGACACAGTCATTAAACGGGATGAAAGTGTACCTGTCTCAACAACTGGCTTCCTGCTCACAGGTCGAGAGCGATCTTGGCTGTTGAAAATATGTGGATCGGCAGGTTAGTGGAGACAGGGGGAGTAGAAGAGGGGTAGGGGTAACTGATTGTGTTTGGGTCTGCACAGCGCACACCTGCCGATTCTGGCTGATCTCGGAATACGCTCATGCATCGGGGCCCCACACAGGATCTCCAGACTCAGTGGGCACCTTTGGCCAGACAGTGGCTGTGCAGGTGGGTGTCGAGGGTGAGGGTGCGCGGCACCACGCTGATGAAGCGCTGGATCTCCAGCAGCACTGCGTTGGTGTAGGGCCATTGCACGTGGTCGTCCGGGCTTGGGACAGGCCTCTGCCCTACCACAGGGTCCAGCTCCTGCCCCTTGGCTGGGGCAGAGGGAGGCTGTGCACTTCCGGGACCCTCCAGCCATCTCCAAACCGCAGCCTCCCATTCTGGGTCTCTCTGGCTCGCAGACCTGCCACCTCTGGGTACTTAAGCAGAATGAGGAGCCCATATGGAGCACAGGGTGGTGCTCGTGGTTTCTGTGCCACCAAAAAAAAAAAAAAAAAAAAGTTGCATCGTCATTACCAACGTCTCCTCCTGGAAATGGCTCTCTGGGTCTTGCTGTTTCTGTGGGCAGAGAAGATGGGCTGCCGCGCGCCAGGCACCTGTTGGTGGGCGGCATGGATAGAGTTTAGGGAGCTGGGACCCATGCCTTACCCATCTGGCCAAGCAATCGATGAAATCGCGGGGCTCCGCCGGCTGCCTCATGTGCCAGTGTTGTTGGATTTGCTCAGAGATGAAGACCTGCAGCTCTGAAAAGTTTTGGAAGATTTGGTGGTGCGGGCCCGGGAGCCAGTCCATGAGAGACAGGCAAATGTACATCTGGAGAGACAGGGTCTCAACAAGGGCCCTGGACATGCCCACTAGGCCTTAGTTTCCCTACAGGGACTTTGATATTGGAGGTTCTAGAACTCTTCCAAGAATCTAACTGTCCCATTGTAGGTACGTCTGTGTACTCGGGATTTGGCATAAGGCTGGACGCACAAGGGAGAGATTGTGGCCGGCCCTCTCACCTCGCCCCATTTGGAACTCATGATGCGGAAGTTGTCACTTAGGAGGTTCAGGACCTCAGGAACTCCGGGTCCCCGTAGCCATAGCGGTTCCCGAAGACAAGAACAGGTAACACTGGATACAGCATTACCCAGTAGCCGCACGGGGTCAAACGGGGCTCCTGGGGGTAGGAACAGGACGGTGGTCATAACGCGTGGTCCTGCCCCCAGCCAGCCCCATGGGCTTACTGGCTTTCTTCCACCCAAATACCTTCCAGTGGCCCCGTCTTGGCAGTGCAAGGGACTCTCCCACACCAGGCCCTTCCGCTCTCCCGGCCAGGCCGAAGCAATGGTGGCTTGAAATTCGTCTAGCAGACAAGCCGCCTCATCCAGGACACGCGCCTCGATGGTCCGCGTATCCAACCCGAACTTCTTCGGCGCTCCAAGTGCAAAATTGCGCAGTGTCCACCAGCACGGCCGGTTAGAAAACAAGATTCCTGTGGTGGGGACGGGAAAGGAGGCGGGCCCGGGAACCGGCCACGCCCCATCCAGGAAGCGCCGGGTCACTGGCTACATCCCTTTCGGGGCCTCCGACTCCTGCGGCCGGCTTCGTTCGTTTTGCTGCCTTACCAGACCTCCAAGTGCCCTATCCACACATTGGCCCCGCCTTTGCTGGGCTCCATCCCTGACCTAGGCTGGCTCTGGGACTTTGAATCTTAGGCTCTTTTCTCCTGTTGGCTGCAGGATGAACCTCCATTCTAACCTTACGCTTTAGCGCCGCCCCGCCCTCTCTCGGCCGTTTGCACCTCATTAGCTGGAGTCTCTATTAGGCCCCGCCCCCATTTGCCCGCCTCTACCATTTACCCGCCCAGCCTGGAGCGTCCGGACCGGCAAGTCCAGC